TGAAAATTATTTCTCATCCTTGCTTGATTGAAATGAAGACAACAGAACATTGGCTGTGGTGGCTGGCACAAAATTAACTAACCCTAAAATACTAGTATAGCTTAAACTTTCGTTTATTGCTAAAAATTTATCACTGCTGTTTCCTGTGGGGGTGAGGTTGAGCAAAGTGTTTTGAGCTGCATTTATGCGTACTTGACACTTACGCATTTTGATCGAGGTGATTTAGTGGGCATTTTCACTGGGACAGGGATGCTTGTATGTGTAATCTTACTAAAAGCTAATAAAAACTTACTAAAAGCTAATAAAAGCTTACTAAAAGCTTCTTGCTTGATTGAAACGAAGACAACAGAACATCCCATGGTCTGGAACCTGATGACTTTGCTCAAGTTTTAATGTGGGTTCATGGTTTAAGGAGCTGGTTTTTCAGAAACTTTAGTTTGAGCCTTTTTACAATGTGCACAAAGAACCCGTTGCTGTAGTTGTCAGGGTGCCAGTGTCTCTGGGCGACACACATTACTGTGGTTTTTCTCTGCTTGGTGAGCAGAGATAAAGGGGGCAGCAGGACCGGGCCCACCAGCCATCCGGGCTGCCCACGCAAACCACAGGGCCGAATCCGGAGCCGCCCAAGGCCACACAGCTAAGCCGAGTGCGTGAATGCTTATGTGACCGTGTGAAGGAGGTTCCCACCGTGTGGCTGTGGGGGATGGAAAAAGGCTACTTGGAAAGATGTAGAAGACCTTCGAGTAAACAGTTACGTTTCAGAAACAGAGCCTGCTCAGAATGTGTACTTGGTGGGATTCTATTCTTAGGGACGCTTCTTTCTTCTGAGAGACCCGAGCTCTGTGGCGAGTGGCACAGGCAGGGCCCCTTCCTTTCCTAGTTGGGTTCTGACAGCTCCGAGGCAGTGGTTTACACAACCAACACGAAACATTTCTACGATCCACCCGATTCCTCCCCTCATTGATATTCAGGAAGCAGCTCTCCTTCCCCTGCCTTCAGCTCAAGTTTGCTGAGCTTTTGTTTCATTTGTGAATACTTCTTGCTGGAAGTCCCTCACCCAGAGACCAGTGCTCCCAACGGCAGAGCAGCGGGGGAGGTAAGTGCTCAGACATTAAGCCGTTGAGTAGAGGCATGTTTTGCAATCTCTCGTTTAGCTACCAATTGGAGCAGTTTAACGTGCTTGAGTCCCCGGCGTGATGTGTTCATGGACGAAGTTGCCGATGGATGTTGTCAGGTGTTGCACCTGGAGGGCCCAGATGGATCAATGAGGCATTTAAAGTGTAGAATCTCACCCTGAACCCAGACTATTCAGGTCCGTTTTTCTAGGAAAGTTATTTCTTTTTCACTTTTAGATTCAAGTGCTCATTTTCTTCTTCAAATTTAGAGCACTTCAGTATGAACAATATTTCTTTTGTTAAAAAATATTTCTTGGAAACAACTTATTGAAGTTTCCTCAGAGTGGCCAAAGCCGATGATAATTTTATTCCAGATAAAGAACTGGTGACACGTGGCTGTACATTCAGCACAGCTGTGGTGTCCCCAAGTGCCATGACCCAGGAGCCATTCAGAGAGGAGCTGGCCTATGACCGGATGCCCACGCTGGAGCGGGGCCGGCAAGACCCCGCCAGCTATGCCCCAGACGCGAAGCCGAGCGACCTGCAGCTGTCGAAGAGACTGCCCCCCTGCTTCAGCCACAAGACGTGGGTCTTCTCTGTGCTGATGGGGGTGAGTAGCTCCACACTAAGCCCTTGGAGGGCTTGTAACCTGGGATTCTGTCGCTGTCTTGCAGAGCTGCCTCCTGGTGACCTCGGGGTTTTCGCTGTACCTGGGGAACGTGTTCCCGGCTGAGATGGATTACTTGCGCTGTGCTGCAGGCTCTGTAAGCAGCTTCCTCCACGCCTCTGCCAGTGCGGCAGGCTCATGGGATTCCGGTTTCATTCCAGTGCATCCCCTCGGCAATTGTGAGCTTCACCGTCTCCAGGAGGAACGCCAATGTGGTGAGTCTAGCTTGCAGGCAGCCTCTGCCAGGAGAAGGAAAACCCCTCCTGCCTTGTTTTTCAGATTCCCAACTTTCAGATATTGTTTGTTTCCACGTTTGCTGTGACCACTACGTGTTTAATTTGGTTTGGATGCAAACTAGTCCTGAACCCATCAGCAATAAACGTGAGTTCACACGAGCTTCGCGCAGACGCCTGCCCGGTGCTGAAGCGTGTGTGCCCCTTGGCAGATCAACTTCAACCTCATCCTGCTGCTCCTGCTGGAGCTGCTCATGGCGGCCACGGTGATCATCGCTGCACGGTCCAGCGAGGAGGACTGCAAGAAAAAGAAGGTGGGTGCAGCTTCTGACCCCGCAGGGCAGGGGCACCCGGGGTGACAGTTCTGTTTCTTCGTAGGGCTCCATGTCTGACAGCGCCAACATTCTGGACGAAGTGCCATTTCCTGCTCGGGTCCTGAAATCTTACTCAGTAAGAAAACTTCCCTTCTTTCTCTTTTCTCTCTTATGAGCCGATGCTGTCCTGTCCCCTCCAGGTCGTCGAGGTAATCGCAGGCATCTCTGCCGTCCTCGGGGGGATCATTGCCCTGAACGTGGATGACTCAGTTTCAGGCCCACACCTCTCAGTGACGTTCTTTTGGATCCTAGTGGCCGTGAGTAACCCCTCTGGCCCGCCCGCCGCCGCCTCTAAAATCTTTCCTTTTTCTTTTCTCTTAGTGCTTTCCAAGTGCCATTGCCAGTCATGTGGCAGCAGAGTGTCCCAGCAAGTGTCTGGTGGGTGAACCCCTCAGCCCTGGGTGCCAGGGCCGTGGTCCTGCAACCCGCGCTTTTTTTCCAGGTGGAGGTCCTGATTGCCATAAGCAGCCTCACGTCTCCGCTGCTGTTCACAGCCTCTGGATATCTGTCATTCAGCATCATGAGAATCGTGGAGATGTTTAAGGATTACCCGCCAGCCATAAAAGTGAGTTGTATTTTATTTCAGAGCCCCCCAGAGCCACTCTGCTCACACCTCCTTCCGCCTGCAGCCATCCTACGATGTGCTGCTGCTGCTGCTGCTGCTAGTGCTCCTGCTGCAGGCCGGCCTCAACACGGGCACCGCCATCCAGTGCGTGCGCTTCAAGGTCAGTGCAAGGCTGCAGGGTGCATCCTGGGACACCCAGAACGGCCCGCAGGAGCGCCTGGCTGGGGAGGTGAGTGGCCTGCAGGGGGAGGGGGCACTGGGGTGAAGTAACACCTTTCCTGTCTCGGTTGCAGGTGGCCAGGAGCCCCCTGAAGGAGTTCGACAAGGAGAAAGCCTGGAGAGCCGTCGTGGTGCAAATGGCCCAGTGACCCCCAGACGCGGAAACCGGGTGGCAGCGCCCAGCCTGGCCCCAAGCATGGAAACGCACAACCCCTAATCGCCCTGAGCTACTGCTTCTAACACCTCTTTTCCCTTGTGTGAGGGCAAACCAGGCTGCAGGTGGGGTTTTCACTTCCTAGGGTAGTTTAATTTTAAAATAGGCCAATGTTGGCTAGTCTGTGCCTCAGTGAGATCAGTCAGCTCCGAGTGGCTCCCGTGTCGTAACAGCAGGAGCATGGCCGCAACTTCCCAGGCCGAGGAAGGGCCCCCGGCTCGGCCTCTTGAGAGCCCCACCCCTGAACTGGCCCCAGCTCCTCTTCCTGCCTCTCTCATGGCTTGGGCTGGAGTGGGCTCTCTGGACCTGACCAGACTGTGGGTCCCTGCGTCTCCTGCCCACTCTGACCGGGCTTCCTCCCTCCACGCTTAGGGTCTGTCCCGGGTACTCAGTCAGCCCAGTGGGATCTTACCCACTTCCCTGCAAGGTGCACCTGCCCCAGGCTCAGGCTGCCCAGCGGCTCTTCCTGGACAGTGAGAGCAGGGCTGGGCGCCTCTGTCCTGGCCCGGGAGCCGCAGGGGCCCCTCCTCCAGAGCCTGGGCGCAAGCGACACAGGCTGCCGCTGCTCTCCCAGGTGAAATCCACACCAGTCCACGCCGGGTCGCCTGCCCTGTCTCCCTACTTAGACCCAGTCATTCTAGAGGGATCCACCGCCACACTGGCCGGCCCACGTCCTGGGTGCTGTCATGCCCAGCTTGGAGTGCCACGTGGCCGCTGCCCACGTCCCGGGCACTGTCATGCCCAGCTTGGAGTGCCACATGGCCGCTGCCCACGTCCCGGGCACTGTCATGCCCAGCTTGGAGTGCCACGTGGCCGCTGCTGTGACAGGCAGTGTTCTTGGGGGTGGGGCTGCATCCAAGGCTTTGTAAACCGGCTGGACCACGTCTCCCTGGCCCCAGTGACCGGGGGAAGCTGAGCCCCTCCCTCCTGTGTTTGCTCCCATTACTCAAAATGCAGGACAGATCAGGTCAGAGCCCAGGAATTCTCACAGGTTCACCCAGCGCCCTCTACCTCCTAGCAAGTACTTTGTCTTGATCCTCACTGAGAAGGCCCCAGGGCAGCGGTCTTCTCCATCTCCGCTGTTTTGGGGTCTTAGGGTACAGCCCAGGCGGTCACTGCCCACCTGCCAGGCTGCAGGGACAGTTGGGTGTGAGAATAACACTGGCTTTGGGTAGTGCCATGGCCAGGAGTGGGTTTCCCTGCGTCTCCTCGTCCCGAGGGCGCCTGGGTCCTCCCAGCTGACGGCAGTAAATCCACAGTGAGTTGGGGCGACTGTGAAACTGGAATGCTGTTACTTTGATAATTACTTTCCAGCAGGTGTTTTCCTTCACAATGGTTTTGTTTCTTTCCTTCTGATCTGAGAAGACATGAACGTTTTCTCTTCACCGCCGTGGGGTGTATTGACTGGTCCCCCATGGGCTGCTGGAAAGGCCCGGAGATGCATCTGTGGCCTGGGGCCATCAAGATCAAAGAACCAGGAGGCCTGGGAGATGCAGCTGGATGGGGCGGCCTGCAGACCCTGCCAGGGGGTTTGAGGACCCTCCCAGGTTTCCCACTGCGGAACAGGAGTGACTCTGGCTGCCAAGATACCTTCATGGTGTTCATGACAAGTGGAATCATTATTTTCAACCATTGAAGGGGGATGCAGGCAAGACACCTTCCCAGCTGCTCCTAGAGGGGACAAGCCAGGCCCTCTCTGCAGTCCTCGGCAGCTCCGGAAGGACACAGTCAGGGGCCGGGCAAACACTTTGGCCACAGCCCCAAACAAGCGCCACCGTGGGAGAGGAGAGGCTGCTGTCACTGGTACCGGATGCAGACCCCACCCTGTCTGCAGGCCACCCCCACCTCCCTGCAGCTTTGAGGCTGGCGGGGTCTGCTCCTGGGAATGGGGTGGGAGCCACAGGGACGACCCGGGGCGGGCTGATGTCTTCTTGGGGGCAGACCAGAGAGCTCAAGTTTCAGAGTCAGAATTAGGCACTTGGAGCGTTTTTGCTGGCTTGCACTTTCTTATTTTCTTATTTTAGAGCGCTTAAAAAATCCGGAAAAATGGGGTTTAAAAGAACTGTCTCTTTCAGTCTACATTTTTGTTTAATACGCTTGAGCAATAAACGCTGACTTGCAGACGTGGCTGTGGCTATTTAATATTGTGTCTCAGCAGC